ACCTCCGCCTCCTGAGTTCAAGGCCTCCTGCCTCAGCCTCCCGAGTAGCTGGGACTACAGGCGCCTGCCACCACACCCGGCTAATTTTTCTATTTTTATTAGAGACGGGGTTTCACCATGTTGGCCAGGCTGGTCTCGAATTCCTGACCCCACTTAGGACTCCCAAAGTGCTGGGATTACAGGCTTGAGCCACCGCGCCGACCACAAGCAAGATATTTTAAAACCTGATAGTAAAATAACAATGTGGGCGAGGGGCTGCAGAGCGCTCTGGTCACCAGGCAATGGGAAGCAGGAAGGGTGTGCGGGAGGGAGCCCCAAGCCGCGGGATGGCATCCCGGAACCTGGTCTGGTTCCAGCCTCCCAACAGCTCAGCCGTAGCCCAGGCCTCTTCAATGCACTCTGGCCGGTTGTCTCTGCACCAGGAGGTCTCCGTCCAAGTCTTGGTTAGCGCAAAGGTGGCCATGCCACTCTCAGGTTCAAAGCCCGTGCTGGGACAGAACCTAGCTTTCCCCTGCGGGGCGTCCCTGGGGCCTCTTCCTCCCTTAGCTCAATGGTCGATTCCTCTGCCCACGCCAGCTGGCGCGACCCAGAGGGTCCTGGGATCTCTCGGGGCGGGGCGCGGAGTGGACAGGGCGGGCATGGGCCCGGGGCCTGGAGAAGAGCAGGAACGGGGACGGGAGCTCGAGGGAGCAGGCCAGGGCCAGACACCGGAGCGGGTCCAGGGGACGGAGAGGGACGGGGGACAGGCTGGAGAGATGGGGCTGGGCCCTGTCTCGAGTCTCGGACCGGACGCGGGGGGGCTGGGGGGATGTAGACAGGGCGGGGTCAGAGAGAACCCGGACAGAGTCTGGGGTGCGCAGCGGGGGTGGGCGGGCTCCAGGGCAGGGCGCGGGACCGGGCGGGATGGGGCGGGGCGGGGCGGGGCGGGGCGGGGCGCCCGGGGCCCGCCCCACTGGGGGGTCTACACCGCCCGCCCGGTCTCGTGACGCTGGTCAGTGGCGCGGGTCACGAGTGCCGACTTGACAGACGGCAGCGGCGACATGGCTTCGGAGCAGGACGTGCGCGCCCGGCTGCAGCGCGCTGGCCAGGAGCACCTCCTGCGCTTCTGGGCCGAGCTGGCGCCGGAGCCACGAGCCGCGCTGCTGGCGGAGCTGGCGCTGCTGGAGCCCGAGGCGCTGCGCGAGCACTGCCGGCGGGCGGCGGAGGCCTGCGCGCGCCCCCACGGCCCGCCGCCCGACTTGGCCGCGCGCCTGCGGCCCCTGCCCCCAGAGCGCGTGGGCAGGGCCAGCCGCAGCGACCCCGAGACACGGCGGCGCTGGGAGGAGGAAGGTAAGCGGGGTGGGAGGCCCTGGGGGCCGGCAGGGGGTCGTGCCCACGGAGCGGGTGGGAACCGAGGCCGCGCTCGGGGAACTGTAGTTCTCCTCGCTACTTTGAGACGTGTCTCGCCTCACGCGTTCCGGCCCCCGAGTCCTGGCGCCCCAGCCCCAGAGTTGGTTTCCCCTAAAGCGGAAGGGTGGGCGGGTCCCGGGCGTCCCTTCACGGCGCCCGTACCCCCAGGTTTCCGTCAGATTTCTCTGAACAAGGTGGCCGTCCTGCTGCTGGCTGGGGGGCAGGGCACTCGCCTGGGCGTGACCTACCCCAAGGGTATGTACCGTGTGGGGCTGCCCAGCCGGAAGACCCTGTACCAGCTGCAGGCGGAGCGGATTCGGCGGGTGGAGCAGCTGGCCGGTGAGCGCCACGGGACCCGCTGCACCGTCCCCTGGTGTGTCCTGCCTGCCCTACCTCGGCCCGGAGCTCGCGGCCGGCTCACCGCGCCTCCCTTGCAGGTACGTCATGACCAGCGAGTTCACTCTGGGGCCCACGGCCGAGTTCTTCAGGGAGCACAACTTCTTCCACCTGGACCCCGCCAACGTGGTCATGTTTGAGCAGCGCCTGCTGCCTGCTGTGACCTTTGATGGCAAGGTTATCCTGGAGCGGAAAGACAAAGTTGCCATGGCCCCAGGTGTGGCCCGTTCCTGAGACGGGGAGGGACCGCTCGCGATGCCCATTCCCTTCTCCGTCTGCAGACGGCAACGGGGGCCTCTACTGCGCGCTGGAGGACCACAAGATCCTGGAGGACATGGAGCGCCGGGGAGTGGAGTTTGTGCACGTGTACTGTGTGGACAACATCCTGGTGCGGCTGGCGGACCCTGTCTTCATCGGCTTCTGTGTGTTGCAGGGCGCAGACTGTGGCGCCAAGGTTAGCGCCCGACTGCGCGGCGCCCCGCACCCCCCTCGGAACCCATCCCTGGTCTTGGCTGCAGGTGGTGGAAAAGGCATACCCCGAGGAGCCCGTGGGCGTGGTGTGCCAGGTGGACGGTGTCCCCCAGGTGGTGGAGTACAGCGAGATCAGTCCTGAGACCGCACAGCTACGTGCCTCCGACGGGAGCCTGCTGTACAATGCAGGCAACATCTGCAACCACTTCTTCACCCGAGGCTTCCTTAAGGCGGTCACCAGGTGTGCGGCAGCAGGTGGCTGCGGATTGCCGGTCTTTCCTCCCCTCTGCTCTCCCGTGCCCCAGGGAGTTTGAGCCTTTGCTGAAGCCACACGTGGCTGTGAAGAAGGTCCCGTATGTGGATGAGGAGGGGAATCTGGTAAAGCCGCTAAAACCGAACGGGATAAAGATGGAGAAGTTTGTGTTTGATGTGTTCCGGTTTGCTAAGTTAGTAGTAGAACTCATTTATTTTCCCCTTCGGGACGTGGGTGACTAGCCCTTTCCCCACCAGGAACTTTGCTGCCTTGGAAGTGCTGCGGGAGGAGGAATTTTCCCCACTGAAGAACGCAGAGCCAGCCGACAGGGACAGTCCCCGCACCGCTCGCCAGGCCCTGCTCACCCAGCACTACCGGTGGGCTCTGCGGGCCGGGGCCCGCTTCCTGGATGCCCATGGGGCCTGGCTCCCAGAGCTGCCCAGGTGAGTGTGGCCCTGGGGTAGCTACAGCCAGACAAGGAGATATTGACAAGTGGACTTTCCCTAGCTTGCCCCCAAATGGAGACCCTCCGGCCATCTGTGAGATATCGCCCTTGGTGTCTTACTCTGGAGAGGTGAGAGCTGCCCATCCCTATCTGGGGCTTTTGTACTTGGCCATTGTCCCCTGCTCGTCTCCAGGGTTTAGAAGTGTACCTGCAAGGCCGGGAGTTCCAGTCCCCGCTCATCCTGGATGAAGACCAGGCCAGGGAGCCGCAGCTGCAGGAGTCCTGACCCGCCCAGACTGTCCCCAGACTCCCCCGAGACCTGCCAGCCCCGGCATCCTGGAAGTCCCGACTCCCCCCAGACCTGCCAGCCCCGGCGTCCTGGAGCTGGGGGCTACAGCCCAGCCTGAGCTCTGGGTGGGAAAGCAGCCTGCCCCATGCTTCCAGCCTGCAGAACACAGAATGAAACATGCTGGTAGACTCCACGAGGGCAGGGCCTCTCCTGTCGCCTCTGGACACAAGTGGCGACAGCCTGCTGGGGGCTCTGTGGCTCCATTCCTGGCTGTGGGGTCTAGTCAAGAGGCAGAGGGACTTGGGACCTGGGAGAATGGGGCTGAGAGGAGGCTTCGGGTTGGGGCCCAAGGGAGGTGTGGTGTCATCTGGGGAGAACAGGAGGGCATGTCCCTTTGGGAGCCCGCCTTGTGGATCCACCACACCCCACCGAGCACTAGAAGCTGCATAAGCTACACAGGATGTGCTTCTGCAGCCTACAGATGCAGAACCAGAATGAGGGGGACAATTCCACCCACTCGAGGGCTGCCCCCTCTTCCTTAGCAGACGAACCAGTAATGGGGGCAAGGCTGGGGCATCCCAGCCCACACACCCTGGATGCCCAGCAAGGCCACAGAAAGAGCCTGATGTCCATGATCCAGGTGGCTCTGAGAAGCTTGGCCTGGACACCTGAGCCTGCGGCCGGTACTCCTGCCTTCTCCCCATCTATCCCCAAGGCCTCTGCCTCTCAGCCTCTTCCATGGTCGGTTTAGGCTGCTGAGTTTTCTGTGCTTCCCCAAGAACCAGTGGGATCAATGCCGGCGGCCTCTGTGATGGTTGCTGACTAATCCGGGATTTCATGAGTCAGAGGCACCACCCCTCACCCCAGCTGCCTGCTGCTTCTGACGGATCTTGGTGCTCAGGCTGCCTGGCTCTCCGAGTGAGGACGCAGCCTCCATATTTGGTGCACTCAGGCATGGCTGGGACAAGCCAGCTGCCCCAGGGTTCTTCCCCTGGTGATTCTCGCCTGCTTTCTCATCTCAGGGGAGGCAGTGGCACCTCCCTCTCCCTGCTGACATGAAGAGAGCTATGATATGCCACTGCTGCCAACTCATCCTCTGCCCCCACCTCGAAACCCACAGTCCCCAGTGGAGGGCCACTACTCATCCCCATTGGTTTCCCAGGGGAGGGGTGTTGTCTGGAAGGGCAGGTTCAGATGCAGCCTTCCAGATTTAGAGGCACTGGGAGGACAGTGGCTGAGTGGAGGCGCCCAGACCTGGGCAGGCAGCAGGCTCAGGCCCACACCTTGTGATTTTTGAAACCAAAGCCCAGAAGATGATGTTTACTTCTCTCTCCCTGGCTCTGCCCTTCTTACTGCAAACCATGCTGTGCCTTAGGGCCCTTCTCATAGCTGTTCCTCATGGCCATGACTGGAACAGGGATGCAACCTCTTTCTACACAAGCACAGTTAGTTGGGTGAAGTCTTTTTTTTTGTTTGTTTTAGACGGAGTTTCACTCTTGTTGCCCAGGCTGGAGTGAAGTGGCGTGACCTTGGCTCACTGCAACCTCCAGGCCAGCCTCAGCCTCCCTAGTAGCTGGGACTACAGGCACCCACTACCACGCCTGGCTAATTCTTTGTATTTTTAGTAGAGATGGGGTTTGACCGTGTTAGCCAGGATGGTCTCGATCTCCTGACCTCGTGATCCACCCACCTCGGCCTCCCAAAGTGCTGGGATTATAGGTGTGAGCCACCGCGCCGGGCCGGTTGCTGGCATCTTAATGTTCTGTAGGTGGAATATTTCCAATAAACACAAGGTGCCGTAATTGACTGCTACTCTGGCAAGTGCAGTTTTTGGGCAG